ATTTATTGAAACACTATGTACATATGAGGCATTATTAATAAATATCCCAAGAATTTGCATGACAAGCAAACAAATGGAATGAAGAGAACAAAGCAGGCCTCTGATGCTAGGAAGGGTGCACAGAAAAACTGTCAACTCCACCTGTGTCTCTAACCACAACCAACCATGTCAAGCATGTACTGTTGTTCAAAGGGAGAGGAGGTGAGACTACTGGAGGCCTTGAACAATTCTTTTCATATGTCTTTCTTTTTTTTTTTTTTCTGAGACAGAGTCTCACTCCATCACCCAGGCTGGAGTGCAGTGTCGAGATCTCGGCTCACTGCAACCTCTGCCTCCCAGGTTCAAGTGATTCTCCTGCCTCAGCCTCCCGAGTAGCTGGAATTACAGGCGTGTGCTAACATGCCCGGCTAATTTTTTGTATTTTAGTAGAGACTGGGTTTCACCGTGTTGGCCAGGCTGGTCTCGAATTCCTGACCTCAGGTGATCCATCTGCCTCAGCCTCCCAAAGTGCTGGCATTACAGGCGTGAGCCCCTGCACCCGACCTCTTTTTCATTTAACTTCTAAATTAAGAATCCCTTCAGCTGTAAATCAACCTGAGAACTTTACCTACATTTAATTCTTCTAAGAACTCTCTGCAGCAATGTCATCCCCGACTTAGAGCTGAAGAAACGGAAATTAAGAGAGGTTAGGTAACCAGCCTAAGGTTACACAGCTAATAAAGAGCAGAAATGGAATTTGCACTGCGATAGAGTTACAGGCTTCCCAACTCCATAGCTCATGCTTTTAACCACTAATTACATTGCCCTCCCTACTGTTCTAGTTCTTCATTACTTCCAAAATGCATACATTAAGTAATCAATTGTTTATGGTGCTACTGTGCTAAATTCTGTGCAAAGCAGGTTTCGCCCCTGCTTGTCCATTTCTTCTACTCCTTACCACACCCAGCTGGCTGCTAACCACAGAGCCCTGCCCTACTTCTGTGCTCGAATGCTTTGAAAAACCTGATCCTGGGCTGTGCAGTCAGCAATCTGGAAGGGTGGTACTCAGATTAGGTGCACCACGCATGGGTTCTTCTCCTCCACTTCCCATTGTTTTTGAGCAATTGCAGGATTTTCAAATTAGCCAATAATGAGTAATATTCAGCGAGGCTCACAGCTTTGGCATGTAGATACAGATTTTGCTACAAGCTGGGAAGAATAATTCCTCTTCTGGCACTGTCCCTTGTTACTCTCAGTCATAGAATTTCATAATATTTTAGCAAGTGCTGAGAACTATGTATCTAGATCACAGCGGAAGCCTTCATGAGTGCATATGTACCGTACTTACCTTTTTTTTTTTTCTGGTTAGAAGGAAGGCTTTACTTTTACAGCCAAGTTTTTGTTGTGAGAGAAATCAAAGGATTCCAACAGTTTTAATAATCTACAGAAGGATTCTTTTCCAGGTAGTTAGCATTTCCTCATGCCCCTAACATTTGCATAACTTACATATCTTCTCATTTCTGTTAGGCATCCAACGCACTGGAGGAGCTTTGCTTTATGATTATGGGAATGCTACCAAAGCCTCAGGTAAGCTTGAAATAGTGTTTTGTTTGTAGACAATAATGATATATACAATATCTCTTTTCAATAGGAACAAGATGAAAAAGATAATACTAAAAGGGTAAGATGATTTTCATACATCTATACCTTATATTATAGTAAAACTTACTGCTTTTTTTAAACAGTTCTTATTTCATTATTCGAAGACACAGAAGTTGGGCAAGTCAAATGTTGTGGTAAGTTGTAGAACTACTTCTTAGTAATCACTACTTATTCACGTGTGTGTTCATGTCCTCTCAGTCGTCAGTTGTGCATCCGTTGCTGCAGCTCGTTCCTCACCTGCATGAGAGAAGAATGAAGAGATTCAGAGTGGACGTATGTAATACAAACTGCATGCTGGCTTTGCCGTGATTTGTAATGCCCTCATTTTCTCTTCTAGGAAGAATTCCAAAGTCCCTTTGCAAGTCAAAGTCGAGGATATTTTTTATTCAGGGTAGGTACATACTGTATTTTTAAAAAATCAATCACTGATTTATTTCTAATCTATTATTTTTCAGCCACGGAATGGAAGAAGGTCAGCAGGGTTCATTTAAAATGGTATGTGAGAAATAAATAAACAAATAAATAAATACACTTTAATTCAATTTTTCTTTTTTTACAGGATGCCAGCTAATTTTCCACAGAGCAATGCTATGGAATACAAAATGTACTGACATTTTGTTTTCTTCTGAAAAAAATCCTTGCTAAATGTACTCTGTTGAAAATCCCTGTGTTGTCAATGTTCTCAGTTGTAACAATGTTGTAAATGTTCAATTTGTTGAAAATTAAAAAATCTAAAAATATTTTTGCTTAGTGTTTTAATGAGAAATACTGT